GGTGGTTGGGGACCCCTGCTTTACAGGGTGGCTGAACTGAAGCTTATTCTTCACGCTTGCACTATTCAAGATGTATGATATCTGATCATTGTTTGCACACTGCAAAGCAGGCTGCAATCCAACCCTGGGAAGAGGGGCGCGGACACGCAGGCTAACGCGCCTGCATTTCCCCCCGCCAACCCCTCCCAGCTTCCACAGCCGGGAGCCCGGTGGCGTCGACCTCGCACCGCCCTCCGGTTCTCCCACTTGGGACTCGAGGGTTGGATCTCGCCAGGCACCGCCCTCTCCCCACAGGTGAAGGGAAGGGGCACCCAGTTCCCTCGGCTGCATCTTTGCAAGGGTGGATGCAAGTATAAATGCTGCAAAAGCAAGGGTGCGCCGGGGCCCTGAAGCGTGCATGCCCGGTGGTCATAACATTCTCCGCTCAGAGTCCACTAGGCCTGTAGGACGCCGGGAAGCTCTGGGACCGTTGCTACAGACCACCTCCCGTCAGCTCCCGGAATCCAGCGTCTCCCCACGGGCGCGCGCTCTTCCGGGCGCCCCGGCGGCACCTGCGCGCGACGTCCCCCGCCCCGGTTACCTTGTAGAAAGTGACCGTATCCAGGGGAAGGGCGCCCTTGGTGTGCAGGCCGCTGCCGCCATGCGGAGCGGAGAGGAGCAGGAAGCCCAGGAGAAGGGGAAGCAGCGGGGAGAGAAATGCGGCGCGGGGCACAGCGGCAGCCATATCGCCGGGTTCCTGCAGAGGGAGGTAGGTAAGCGATAGTGGAGAACGCCCCGAGTCAGCGGTCACGTGACTGGGGGGGCGGACTCACGCGCGCTCACGTGGACACCCCAGGAGGCTCCCATCTGTCTAGGGTGAGAGGGTGGGGCCACGTGAGGGGCGGGGCGAGGGAGGGGAAGCTGCTGCGCACGCGTACTCGGCGAAGCTCGCGTAGGGCCTGGGTAAAAGGGCGGGGCCACGTTGCGGGCGGGAAAATGGGCTCCTGCGCGCGCGCACTCGCCGAGTCTTCCGGCGGGTCCGCCCAGTTCCGTTCCTGCTCCGCTTGAGGAGAAGCGCCAAGTGCGCATGGGGACGCTATAGCAATTCGTTTGCTGTCCTTCCTCTCCTTCGAAGATGACAAGGCCTACCATCGTTTCTTCCTGCCTTTGGGCCGTCAGGCAGTTGGTTGGGACCCGCTCCAACCCTCGGTCAGTCTATTAGTCAAGTTCAGCCGTTATTCTAATTTTATTCCGTTTTCCTTGTTTTGCTTAGGTTCTTCCTGCAATACAGTGGATACAATTTGTCATGGCTACTCTGAGGTATGTTTATTTAATCTCATATAACTAAACTATTTAATGATCAATCATCTTCTAAATTTCTCAGTGTTATAGGTTCAAGTTCACTTATTGCCTATGCTGTATTCCATAATATACAGAAATCTCCAGAGGTGAGTGATTTCTCTTTGTGTTGGATTTGAACCATATGAAATGAGGATTTTATTACTTTGACAGATAAGACCACTTTTTTATCTGAGCTTCTGTGACCTGCTCCTGGGACTTTGCTGGCTCACGGAGACACTTCTCTATGGAGCTTCAGTAGCAAATAAGGACATCATCTGCTATAACCTACAAGCAGTTGGACAGGTGAGTGCTACAAGACTGTCACTGCACCTTGCTGACTTAAACAACAGGCATTTATTTCTTACAGTTCTGGAGGCTGGAAGGTCCAAGATTAAGATAATCAGCAGATCTGGTGTCTGGTAAGAGCCCACTTCCTGGTTTGCAGATGGCTGCTAAGGCTAATTTTTGTATTTTTTTTTTTAGGGGAGACGGGGTTTCGCCATGTTTGCCAGGCTGGTCCTGAATGCCTGACCTCAAGTGATTCACCGCTTGGGCCTCCCAAAGTGCTGGGATTACAGGTGTGAGCCACTGCACCTGGCCTCCTTAAATGTATCTTTATGGCCTAATTTTCACCTTTGCACCCAGTTGGTAAGAACTGTTTAAAAATACTTCCTATTTCCAGTTATGATGGGTTGTTTTGATTTTAACCTAGATATTCTACATTTCCTCATTTCTCTACACCGTCAATTACATCTGGTATTTGTACACAGAGCTGAGGATGAAACACACCCAGAGTGGACAGAGCACATCTCCACTGGTAAGTTTTATTCAGGGCTGATAGTTAATAATTAAGACATTTCTCACATTTATTCTTTTCACAGGTGATAGATTATACTTGTCGAGTTTGTCAAATGGCCTTTGTTTTCTCAAGGTAAAATTTTTTCTTTACTTCTTAGCGAGGTGGATATTAGGGTGATACTTTTTTTCCCTCCCAGCCTGATACCTCTGCTATTGATGACACCTGTATTCTGTCTGGGAAATACTAGTGAATGTTTCCAAAACTTCAGTCAGAGCCACAAGTAAGTAAGAACTAAATGTATAATTTTCATGGGTAGTACTCCTGTTTATTGATTTTCTTCCTAGGTGTATCTTGATGCACTCACCACCATCAGCCATGGCTGAACTTCCACCTTCTGCCAACACATCTGTCTGTAGCACACTTTATTTTTATGGTATCGCCATTTTCCTGGGCAGCTTTGTACTCAGCCTCCTTACCATTATGGTATGGTACCACCCTACCTTCCTTTGTGGAGAAGCAAACTGCTCACTGCTGTACTCATATTTAGGTCTTACTTATCCGAGCCCAGACATTGTATAAGAAGTTTGTGAAGTCAACTGGCTTTCTGGGGAGTGAACAGTGGGCAGTGATTCACATTGTGGACCAACGGGTGCGCTTCTACCCAGTGGCCTTCTTTTGCTGCTGGGGCCCAGGTAGGTACTTAACAAGAAGAGATGGGCAGTGAGACAAGAAGGTTTACACTTTGTGTATTCACAGCTGTCATTCTAATGATCATAAAGCTGACTAAGCCACAGGACACCAAGCTTCACATGGCCCTTTATGTTCTCCAGGTAACACCTTCAACATTCAGTATCTCTGTTCTCATGGGCTGCATCACCCCTTCATCTCCTCCAGGCTCTAACGGCAACATCTCAGGGTCTACTCAACTGTGGAGTATATGGCTGGACGCAGCACAAATTCCACCAACTAAAGCAGGAGGCTCGGCGTGATGCAGATACCCAGACACCATTATTATGCTCACAGAAGAGATTCTATAGCAGGGGCTTAAATTCACTGGAATCCACCCTGACTTTTCCTGCCAGTACTTCTACCATTTTTTGAAACTACAATACTGGAACATCCAGGAACTGGAGTTATTCTACGCTAATGGATTGGAAAGAATGTTGGGAAAGGACATCTTAAATCTTTTCTAACTATGCCCTAAACTGCAGAACTCAAAGGAAATATAGTGCCATTGTTAGTAGTCATTCTAGATGAATTGGGAGTATCTCTCCAGTTATTCCCAGATTCACTAGTGATCCTTAAAGTCTCTATTCAGGGAGAGGAAGACACTTTCCATCTCAGAGATAGACTCGTGTTACCTTGATGGATATTGGATTTGTCTAAGTCTCTTCTAGAAAAAATAAATTCTAGATTATTATTTATATGTGTCATTTCAAAGCTGTCTACTCCATGG